CACCAAGCTCATCTATCTAAAGAGAGAAAGCAAAAAGAAAATTGGAACAAGAGGTTCTAAATTTTCACTGTTATCCAAAATAATGAAAAAATGAAGCCAAAAATGTTGACTGGTAGTGATGGTCGGCTGTTTTTTTGTTTGTTTGAATTGCATTTAACATAATTATATTAATATGCTAAGAGCTACATGCTTTACAAATATTTCAAGAGTTCTAAAAAGTTTTACTATTACTATTCAAGCTTACGGATGGGAAATCTAAGGACCAGAGAAGCTAAATAACTTGCTCCAATTAGCACGTGTAGGACATTGGAATTTGCACCCAATCTGCTCTAGAGTCAAAGCACTTAATCTCTCTGTCAGAAAGCTGACTAAAATCTTAACCTCGGCTGGGCGCAGTAGCTCATGCCTGTAATTCCAGCACTTTGGAAGGCCGAGGCAGGCGGATCACGAGGTCAGGAGATCAAGACCATCCTGGCTAACACGGTGAAACCCCGTCTCTACTAAAAATACAAAAAAAATTAGCCGGGCAAGGTAGCAGGCACCCGTAGTCCCAGCTACACAGGAGGCTGAGGCAGGAGAATGGCGTAAACCTGGGGAACGGCGCCTGCAGTGAGCAGAGATCGCGCCACTGTACTCTAGCCTGGGTGACAGAGTGAGACTCCATCTCAAAAAAAAAAAAAAATCTTAACTTCATTACCCTTCTCTCATCTCTGTATTTTTATATGAGTTAAATAAGAAAACATGAAAGCCTATTACCTAATACTTAGCACATAGTAGGCAATCACTAAATAGTAGTTAATCTAACCATATATAAATACATCCTAAAGATTTAGGTATTTAAGTACTGCTTTTCTCATTTAATTCTCTTGGTGATTATTGCAAAGTCTGTAACTTCATTCCCCACAGAATTAACTTTTCTTAACTAGTGAGTAGGGCAAGCTGATGTCATTGCTTAAAAGTTCCCAAGGACATAAAGCCTATATAATGTAGGTAGAACAACACCAACACTACAGCTGCCAGCGCTTCTTTCTCTACAGATTCCCCTTCAGTACTTGAAGGTGGAATAATCCACCTGAAACTGGCAATACAAAACTTGCACCTAAACAGTGTGCTGCAAAGGAAATAGGATGCTTCTGCCGCACTGGTTTTCTGAATAATTAGATCAAGTTTTGTGTTAGAAGTGTCCTAATAAACCTGAAGGGCCTGCAAAAGTGGCTGACTCTTTTTTTTTTTTTTTTTTTTTGGACAGGGTCGTTGTGTTGCTCAGGATGGAGTGCAGTGGTAAAATCACGGCTCACTGCAGCCTTGACCTCCTGGGTTCAAGAAATCCTCCTGCCTCAGCCTCCTGAGCAGCTGGAACCACAGGTATAAGCCAACATGCCCAGCTAATTTTTTGTATTTTTTGTAGAGACGGGGTTTCGCCATGTTGCCCGGGCTTGACTGTGGCTTTTAATCTCCTCTACTCACCACTACAATCTGGAAAAGTGAAAACATATATATTATTTCTGTACTACATTTTCTGTTAACTGGAAACCAATCCTAGAAAATCTTGGTGCAGAATTACATATTTTGACATATTGAAAAATATGATAATAATATAGCTACAAAGGTGTGATTTTTACAGACAGCCTGAAATAGTACCTTTTACCAGAAAATATCGCCAAATACATCTACTGTGACATCACCAAAACTGTGAACAAGACCTAAGGAGGGAACTTCAAGGGCTCTCACCTTTCTTATTGGAGAAAGCAAGGTAAATGGGGTTATCTGACTAGTCCAACTTCATTATATTAGACTTTTTTTCTAATTCTTTACAGGTTGTCTAACAAAGAGAATGGAAGAGGCCATCCTACTCAATCAAACTTCTTTAGTGACATATTTTCGGCTTAGAGGTTTATCTGTAAATCATAAGGCACGGATAGCTATGTTTTCCATGTTCCTCATTTTTTATGTCCTGACACTGATTGGGAATGTTCTCATTGTCATAACTATTATCTATGACCACCGGCTCCATACTCCCATGTATTTCTTCCTCAGCAACCTGTCCTTTATTGATGTCTGCCACTCCACTGTCACTGTCCCCAAGATGCTGAGAGACGTGTGGTCAGAGGAAAAGCTCATCTCTTTTGATGCCTGTGTGACCCAGATGTTCTTCCTGCACCTCTTTGCCTGCACAGAGATCTTCCTCCTCACCGTCATGGCCTATGATCGGTATGTGGCCATCTGTAAACCCCTGCAGTACATGATAGTGATGAACTGGAAGGTATGTGTGCTGCTGGCTGTGGCCCTCTGGACAGGAGGGACCATCCACTCCATAGCCCTCACCTCCCTTACCATCAAGCTGCCCTACTGTGGTCCTGATGAGATTGACAACTTCTTCTGTGATGTACCTCAGGTGATCAAGCTGGCCTGCATTGACACCCACGTCATTGAGATCCTCATTGTCTCCAACAGTGGATTGATCTCCGTGGTCTGTTTTGTGGTCCTGGTGGTGTCCTACGCAGTCATCCTGGTGAGTCTGAGGCAGCAGATCTCCAAGGGCAAGCGGAAGGCCCTGTCCACCTGTGCAGCCCATCTCACTGTAGTTACACTGTTCCTGGGACACTGCATCTTCATCTATTCCCGCCCATCCACCAGCCTCCCAGAGGACAAGGTAGTATCTGTGTTTTTCACTGCAGTCACCCCCCTGCTGAACCCCATTATCTATACCCTTAGGAATGAAGAAATGAAGAGTGCCTTAAACAAGTTAGTGGGGAGAAAAGAGAGAAAAGAAGAAAAATGAAAATGTCTACGTCCTTAGGATACGTGGTGCTCCAAATTAAAGAAGCGCCTTGCAAAGAATAAGTTACATACCATATTTATCAGACTATGTGACTTATAAAACTATCCTTGGTCCAATATCTGACAGTCATAGCAATCGTTATGGTTATTAATATCTTCTCTGTGCTGGAAATTATTCTAGGCACTGTGCATTTACTTAATTCTCACAACTTTGAAAGGTAGATATTATGATGCTTGTTTGTACATGAAGAAACTAAAGCTCGAGGAGAGTAAATAACATGCCCAAAGTCACTCAGCTAGAAAACAATGAAGGCAGCATGTGAATCCAAGTGGATCAACAGAAACTCAAGCTCTTTTCACAACATATGCTGCCTCTTTCTGCTTTTCTGTTGGAGTGATAACCAAGGTCTAAACAAACCTTCAGATTTCTGGGCAGCCCTTGCCTGCATCATTCACTCAGATGCTTATGTAAACAGCTTAGCAAACACTAGTGAAGCAGATAAAGTGAGTTTCCACATGACTTTGGTGACAGAGAAAGAAGACTTTGAACAGGTGAAGTTACTGACACTCTCAAGTATCCAGGCAAAATCTGCCATCAGAGCAATGAAATGGGGATATCTTACTATTCATTCATTTGACAAATATTTACTGAGCACTTATTATGTACCAGATACTAGGTTTATAGCCATAAATAAGACATACATGTAGTCCTTCCTTCATGGAGTTTAGGGTCTAGTGAAAATAGAAAACAAAAATATGAACAAATAAATTTTAACTACAGATTGTGATAAATGCTATAAAACAGCAGGGTGCTGTTAGAGAGTATGGAAGAGACTTGCTTTAGTGGTCAAGGATGGCCTCTCTGAGGAAGTTACATTTAAGATTAAAAGGAGCCAGCCATAAGAGAGGTGATGGACATTCTAGACAGGGGAAATGGCCGGTGCAAAGATCTATGCTGGGAAAGACCTTGGCTTGTTCAAGGAAGTAAATGATCAGTGTGATTACAGCTTAGACTATAAGGCAGAGAGTGGCAAGAGAGTGATATCAGAGAGCTAAAAAGAATCTTTCCATATTCTCTCAAGAAGTTTAGAATCTTTTCCAGTACAATAAGAAGCCACCAGAATGATTTAAGCACAGGTGTGGCATGAAATAATTTATGTTTTAATAAAATTATTTTAGTTATTATGTAGAGAATTCACTCAACTAAGCAACAGCATCCAATATTGTTCTTAGAGCAATGGATGACTGTTAAGTACTTAGTCATAAATACTTAGAAAACAACTTGGTAGAAACTTGGTAGAAAACACCAAGTTGGATAAACCATTGTCTATAAACCAACATCTTAAATCTCACTGTGGCGGCACATAGTGTAGCAGAATGGAATGTGGTGAATCAACTGGGATATGAAGAGGATATCCCAGATAACGGCATCTCATATTCATGTTTACAAAAGAGCATGACACATTGGAAATCATCAGTTTGTTCTCACATCATCGCTAAAAAAGGCATGCTTAAATGCAGCTGGGATTTCCTAGGCACTCAGTGAGTGTATGATCAATAAACCTGTGAGCCACAAGGTCTACATCATGATTTTTAGGAGGAAAATTTTTATTTGCTAGGAAATGTGTTAGGAAGGATATTCAAGTGACACAAGAATTATAAAATTTATGTAAAATAAATGCCCTTTTATTATAGGCAATGGCAGACAATAAGGAGAAATATCTAAATATCTTTCCAATGAGCCCAAATGGAACTGCTTGTGCAGGAATCAGCCATACAGAGGAACACGTGCAAAATTGTCATATTGTCTGTCAACAACACAATGCTTCAACGTAGCCATTAAGATTGTAGCTGGTAAAACTATAACGGAACAACGTTGTGATGTTTGCTTATTTTTTTCATAGCAGCAAGCAAAATTTCTGACACTACCCGTTTTTAGTCACACTAATTTTTCAACTCTCTGGGGACGTAAAAATAAAACATTTTGTCTCCGTTTTACAGAAAAAAGCTTTTCAGACTCAGAGACAAGATAAAAATGTATTTAATTACTCACTAAATAAATAGAGAGTCTTAAAGAACAAAAATAAAAGATCTTGATGCTTGGCTCTGTGGTTTACTTACTTTAACAGGAGAGA